ACATCCCTTGTTTTTGAACCATTACCAGCTGTGTGACCTTGGGCAAGCCCTTTCACCTCTCAGCTAGTTTCCTCTTATGAAAAATGGGGAATAAATTTAAAACATGAGATATGCAATAAACGATCTAACACCCATGCCTGCTATACGGTTGCCTGCTATACAGTTAAGTATTCAAAAGAGGACGTACCCAGGGGTAGTTACTGTTAGCACAAGTCCTATGGATACTATGAAAAACAGGGACAGACCACCCAGGCTTTCTACAAACGAGTCAGTTTTTTGCCTTTGAAGTTAACCTCTAACCTTGTGAAACGGCGACAGATAAGGACATGGGGTTCAAGAAAACGGGGCATAGTGGAAAATCAGGGGCATTAGCACCCAACGATGTGCGTTGAAACCCTAGTTGTTTTTCTCCTTCCCAGTTGCTGAAATCAGCCCTTCTGGCCGATTCGCGGGGTTCTCACCGGGAAGTTGGGGCTGTCGCGACCGTCCGCGGGGCCTCGGGAGCTCCTGTGGGGCTGGGCCCGGGACCTGTCCCCGGGGAGGCCGCCCAGTTTGGGCGGCCCGGAGCGGGGCGCGCCGCTGGGAAGGGGCCGGGTCGAGGCAGGCAGGCGCCTGGGAGCTGGGGCAGCCCCGGGTGGTCGGGTCGCGCGCCGAGGCGCAGGCCGAGGGCTCGCCCGGGCCTTTGTTGGCCGCCGGAGCGGTCCCTGCACGCGCCGGGAGGATCTCAGCCAGATGTGGCAGCGGGGCGGCGGGGAGCAGGCCGGCGCCCAGAGCTGGGACCCGAGACCGCGGCTCCGCTCCGGACCTCGCCGTGACACCGATGAGCCGGGCCAGCCTCCCGAACGCTCCGCAGGCTGCGTGGCGGCGCCCCTAAGTGACAGTCGCGCGGGCCACTGGTGGGGCGCGGGGCGCGGGGCGCGGGGCCCGCGGGGCCGGCCAATGGCTGGCGGGGTCGGGGCGGCCCGGCGGGGCGGGGCGGGGCGGGCGCTCCAGCGGCGGGGGCGGAGCCGGCGGGGCGGGCGGGGCGGCCCGCAGCGGCGGCGGCAGCGGCGGCGGCGGCTACAGCAGCTCCGCCGGCAGCCGCGGGAGCACGGCGACGCCAGCGGCGGGTGAGGGGCTCGCGGCGGCAGCGGCGGCGCGCATGAGCTTGACTTTCTCTTTTCCCCTGAATAGGAAGGGAAAAGGCCGAGGCATCAGCGTGTGAAGACCGCAAAGACGATCCCGAGTACAGTTGTGAACAGCATTGCTGCTAGGCTCCTCCTGCAGATCATCTGAAATGAACCTCTCTTATTGATTTTTATTGGCCTAGAGCCAGGAGTACTGCATTCAGTTGACTTTCAGGGTAAAAAGAAAACAGTCCTGGTTGTTGTCATCATAAACATATGGACCAGTGTGATGGTGAAATGAGATGAGGCTCCGCAATGGAACTGTAGCCACTGCTTTAGCATTTATCACTTCCTTCCTTACTTTGTCTTGGTATACTACATGGCAAAATGGGAAAGGTAAGGAAAATGACTCGGAAAATGTGCATGAAATATACTATAACTGTTTTGGTTTTGCTTCTAGAAAAACTGATTGCTTATCAACGAGAATTCCTTGCTTTGAAAGAACGTCTTCGAATAGCTGAACACAGAATCTCACAGCGCTCTTCTGAATTAAATACGATTGTGCAACAGTTCAAGCGTGTAGGAGCAGAAACAAATGGAAGTAAGGATGCGTTGAATAAGTTTTCAGGTACAAACAGTATTTTTTATATTATAAAAAGATCTTGTATATTAATTATACTTCTGTGTTTCAGATAATACCCTAAAGCTGTTAAAGGAGTTAACAAGCAAAAAATCTCTTCAAGTGCCAAGTATTTATTATCATTTGCCTCATTTATTGAAAAATGAAGGAAGTCTTCAACCTGCTGTACAGATTGGCAACGGAAGAACAGGAGGTATGTTTATTTTGTTTCTTACTGCAGTTGTATTTTTTAATATAATTACTATTTTTTTTTCCAGTTTCAATAGTCATGGGCATTCCCACAGTGAAGAGAGAAGTTAAATCTTACCTCATAGAAACTCTTCATTCCCTTATTGATAACCTGTATCCTGAAGAGAAGTTGGACTGTGTTATAGTAGTCTTCATAGGAGAGGTAATTATTTAATTGTTGTTATGTTTTTACCATTGAATATAGATACATTTTTTTTCTTTCCCAGACAGATATTGATTATGTACATGGTGTTGTAGCCAACCTGGAGAAAGAGTAAGTTCTTCTTAATTATAAACATACAAATACTTAAGTAACTCAGCTAACTTTCTCATAATAGATTTTCTAAAGAAATCAGTTCTGGCTTGGTGGAAGTCATATCACCCCCTGAAAGCTATTATCCTGACTTGACAAACCTAAAGGAGACATTTGGAGACTCCAAAGAAAGAGTAAGGTGAGCATGTGCCGTTTAAAATCCTCCACACTCCTAACTTACTTTTTGAAAATGTTTATTTCAGATGGAGAACAAAGCAAAACCTAGATTACTGTTTTCTAATGATGTATGCTCAAGAAAAGGGCATATATTACATTCAGGTAAGTGTAGTTTTTCCTTTGTTTTTCATGCTATGTATTAATATGATTGTTCAATTTTCTCTAGCTTGAAGATGATATTATTGTCAAACAAAATTATTTTAATACCATAAAAAATTTTGCACTTCAACTTTCTTCTGAGGAATGGATGATTCTAGAGTTTTCCCAGCTGGGCTTCATTGGTAAGAAAAGTGTCACACTTACCTACTTTTCAATTGCAGCTATTGACTGGGAATATCTTTTCAGGTAAAATGTTTCAAGCGCCGGATCTTACTCTGATTGTAGAATTCATATTCATGTTTTACAAGGAGAAACCCATTGATTGGCTCCTGGACCATATTCTCTGGGTGAAAGTCTGCAACCCTGAAAAAGATGCAGTAAGTTAATTCCTCACCAGAGTGGAGGGAGTGCAACACTAACGTGATTTTTTTTAATATTTAGAAACATTGTGATAGACAGAAAGCAAATCTGCGAATTCGCTTCAGACCTTCCCTTTTCCAACATGTTGGTCTGCACTCATCACTATCAGGAAAAATCCAAAAACTCACGGTTGGTGACTTAATTTTATTTTCTCATGAACATTATTTAATAGCATATATGTCTTTGCTCCCAGGATAAAGATTATATGAAACCATTACTTCTTAAAATCCATGTAAACCCACCTGCGGAGGTATCTACTTCCTTGAAGGTCTACCAAGGGCATACGCTGGAGAAAACTTACATGGGAGAGGATTTCTTCTGGGCTATCACACCGATAGCTGGAGACTACATCTTGTTTAAATTTGATAAACCAGTCAATGTAGAAAGGTTGGTGATTATTGAAATGTATGTGATCTTACTTGTGTTTTTATTTTGATGTTTGTATTTTCAGTTATTTGTTCCATAGCGGCAACCAAGAACATCCTGGAGATATTCTGCTAAACACAACTGTGGAAGTTTTGCCTTTTAAGGTATGACTGCTATTTCCTCTTACCTTTCCCTATTTTTGAAATTAATGCTTTTGTTTTATTTTAGAGTGAAGGTTTGGAAATAAGCAAAGAAACCAAAGACAAACGATTAGAAGATGGCTATTTCAGAATAGGTAATATCTACTTTAGTAAAATGGCCTTTATTGTATCCAACAAGTATTGATTTTTATTTTGAAGGAAAATTTGAGAATGGTGTTGCAGAAGGAATGGTGGATCCAAGTCTCAATCCCATTTCAGCCTTTCGACTTTCAGTTATTCAGAATTCTGCTGTTTGGGCCATTCTTAATGAGGTAAGCATATATCAAATCAGTGAAACAACTTATTTATCATACCTTTTATGATTTTGTATTTCAGATTCATATTAAAAAAGCCACCAACTGATCATCTGAGAAACCAACACATTTTTTCCTGTGAATTTGTTAATTAAAGATAGTTAAGCATGTATCTTTTTTTTATTTCTACTTGAACACTACCTCTTGTGAAGTCTACTGTAGATAAGACGATTGTCATTTCCACTTGGAAAGTGAATCTCCCATAATAATTGTATTTGTTTGAAACTAAGCTGTCCTCAGATTTTAACTTGACTCAAACATTTTTCAATTATGACAGCCTGTTAATATGACTTGTACTATTTTGGTATTATACTAATACATAAGAGTTGTACATATTGTTACATTCTTTAAATTTGAGAAAAACTAATGTTACATACATTTTATGAAGGGGGTACTTTTGAGGTTCACTTATTTTACTATTATAGACCCTCTTTTATAGATTATCAGGGATTATATATATAAATATATAAATATACATAAAAATGTTATGGAATTAATTTATTAGAAACACTTAAGAAGTACATATTTTTGTGCAGTAGATTTTTGAATCGATACTTTTTTTGAAAACCAGTTTCCTTGCTTTTTTAAGTTCTTTCTATATTTTTCTTTGGAAATGCAAACATTACAAACCAATGCCATTTTTCAAATGCACTGCCATTTAAGATTGATTATAGATGGATTTCTTAATTGAAGTACTTTTATAATCACAGTGACTGAACAAAATATTTTCAAAGACATTTGTCATTCCTTAAAGCCAAGATTTTAAAGACTAATGTCCTTCCTGAGGGTTACTTTACTATACTGTGTATGGTGTATAGCCACAGAAAGTCAGTCTGATAAATTTTCAATGTGTAAGTGTGATGCATTCAACCCAGATTATTGTAGACTTAACTTATTATATTTCCTCTGATATGTAAAATGACAAACTCTTCTTTCCTTTTTAATCTTTGTCTTTAATCCATGAATTAGGTGCATTATCTGCTGTTGATTCTTTTATATCTGCACTCATTTTATGACGTCAGACAAAATGTTTTCTAGGTGTTGCTATTGTATGAGTCATAATTGGTATAATTTTAAAGAAAATTGTAATATTGTTTTTTGGTGAAATATATTATTAGTAGTATATTTTCCAAAATGATTTTATTGTAGTATGAACTGATAAGTGAGTCCCGTGTCCAAGAGACTGTATTTATTACTCTTAAACACGCTATTCCAAATGATATTACTACTATAAACAAAGAATATTACCGGTCTCAGCAATCAGTGATCTTTATAAAAGTACTTTTAAAAAATGATGAATTATCACCAGGCGCTGTGGCTCACGCCTGTAATCCCAGCACTTTGGGAGGCCGAGGCGGGCGGATCACGAGGTCAGGAGATCAAGACCATCCTGGCTAACACGGTGAAACCCTGTCTCTACTAAAAATACAAAAAATTAGCCAGGCGTGGTGGCAGGTGCCTGTAATCCCAGCTACTTGGGAGGCTGAGGCAGGAGAATGGCGTGAACCCAGGAGGCAGAGCTGGCAGTGAGCTGAGATCGCACCACTGCACTCCAGCCTGGGCGACACAGCTAGACTCCGTCTCAAAAAAAAAAAAAGATGAAGTATCAACATCAGTTCCCAGCCAGTCTGCTTGGACACACTGGGGTGCCACAAGTGGGTTGCAGGTTGGTTGCAGACGGGCAGAGATGGATTCTGCTGAGCTTTCAGAGTGACCACTGGCTGGGGCCTAGCGCTGGGGCAAGGTTCCAGCTGGCTGCCTCTAGCCTGGAGGAGCTTCATCTAGTTACCCAATGTGCTGAACCAACAGCATGAAATAGCATCATTTCCTGTGCTGTGTTACAAAGTGCAAACGTTTGGAAACACTGATACAGTACAATTATTTCCATCACTCCATGTTGTTATAATTTTTAGTTACTTTTCTTGATTGAAAAGTCAATCACATTGCCAAAAATGATTTTTATGTCAGTTAAAGGCCAGTTGAAATTTTTTTATTAGGATGTTTTAAATTTACTTTTCACTTTCTTGAATTTTTTTCTTCTCAAATTTCCTTGGCCCAGTGCCCATGAGCAAATTTCATTCAAAAACAGGAATAACCTTTTGTCATAAAATTTTGGCACCAGCTTGGTATACTAAATTACTGCAAAGATAACTGAGTACCAGAAGTAAAAATCTCTGCAGGTGGGCTTAGGAGTACTCTTGGGTCCCTGGTTCCTCAGTTGCCAACTCTGGTTTCATGAAGAAAGACCATGCTCTGAAAATCTAGGGAGGAGAAAGTTATTGCAGCACCTGGTGTGATTTGTTACAACTTCTTTAAAGACAGCCTGCCTGGCTAGCTTTTTCCTGTTTTCATGCAGTTTGCCCTCCCAGCATTGGTCCACCTGTTGTTCCCAAGAAACTCATTCTTGTTCCCAAGACTCCTTTTAGCCAAATCTTTCCTATCATTCCAGGACTTTTTTGTGCTTCTCTCCCCATGAATCTACCCGTGCCTAGGGTGTGTGCCAGGCACGTGGCAGGTGGCCAGTCAGCATCTGGATGTGAGACCAATTATTCCAGCCTGCCCTCCTCTTTCTCTTTTTATCATTTTGTATTATTTTTGAGACAGGGTCTCGCTTTGTTGCCCAGGCTGGAGTGCAGTGGTGCTCTCATAGCTCACTGCAGCCTCGATCTCTGGCCTCAAGCAATCCTCCTGCCTCAGCCTCCCAAAGTGCTGGGATTATAGGTGTGTGCCACCATGTCCAGCCCCCTTTCTCTCTCTTAACTCCCTCTCCCTGCTGTCGTTGCCATACTCTTGCATACACAATCGGTTGTCTAGTTTTTGATTGTTTGTGTGTATGGTGTGTGCTGTCTCTCTGACCAGATTTCAGGTTCCTGAGGCGAGCCTGCAGCTCATACTGCTCATCTGTCCTCTCCTATGGTGGGTGCTCAGGGCCTCTCACTGTTAGTTACTCCCTCCTTTCTGCCCAGTTCTGCACTCAACTAGTAGAAGCAGCCATCCTTTCCCCAAGCAGGAAATTGTAGTGGTCGCCCTTAAGAGCAGTGTGAGGGCAGAAGATTAAGGGAGGGGAAGAGTCCCTGGAACTGGAAGAAGGTAAATACTTTGCCTTGAGAGGGCGCCGAATCATTTTACCAAAATAGTAAATGGAAAAAGTGTCAAAGGTTGGGACTAGTTTTAAAAACACATATAGCCAGTAGACACATGGGGGCTGTTTAAATAAAAACATTTTTTTACCCGGTTCTGCCATCACACACACTAGTGACATTCCAAGTACTCAGTGGCCATGTGGAGCTAGTGGCCACCACACTTGACACCACGGATGCAGAACTTTTCCATCACTGCAGAAAGCTCTGTTGAACAGTACTGTGTCCAGAGTGCTAATTATGAACAGCTTAGAAACCACAATTAATACATTCTCATGAGGTTAAAAGCAGACATGGGAATAGAACATAATGCAAATGATGATGAATATTTTGGGTGAGAAGAGAAAGCTGAGGACCCATTTCTAGGATTCTAAGATGTAAGATTTCTTAAGTTCTTTATCTTAGTCTCATGCATTCTCCACATCACGCGCTGTACCATACTGTGTAGTCAGAACAGACAGTGTGATTGAAAAGCTTTGGAAAAAGTTAACACAAAGGATTATTTAGCACATAGGCTGTAGATACGTATGTGTGTATTTGTTCAACAATTGGAGATGGTTGAATACCCTTGAACAAAGTGTGTATCTTCTCAAATCAGTGGTTGCACTAGTCAATAATTAGAAGGTGTTGTTATTTTTAAAACTATAAGCAAAATTATGAAGGCCTTTAAAAAATCTATCATAATAATGAAAAAGAGGTTGTCTCCCAACAGTGCTGTCCCTCAAAGAAAAGACTGGTTATGTGGAAACAGCACGTTTGGAGAGATTATTCTAGTGAATAACAGTGTATATTTGTGGTAGGCAAATTTCTAAGAATGACCCCTACTGACACCCCCACCAATGACCTTGTATAATATCCTCCCACTTTGAGCATGGGTGGAACCTGTTTGATCCATGATTATATCATGTTATGTAGCAAAAGGAAGACTGTCTGGGGGTGGCTAATCAAATCTTGTGACTCCTTTAAAAGCAGAGAGTTTTCTCGGGCTGGTGGCAGAAGTCAAGAGACAAAGCAGAAGGACCTCAGGCACCATTGCTGTTTTAAGGTAGAGGGGGCTGCATGAGAAGGAATGCACATGGCTTTGAGGAGCTGAGAGAGGCCTTGGCTAACAGCAAAGGAGCTGGGAACTGCAGTCCTACAGCCACGGGAACTGAATTCAGCCCATAAGCTCATTCATAGGCTTGGAAAGGCATTCATCTCCAGTCTCCAGATAAGACCCAGCCTGGCCAACACTTTGAATCCAGCCTTGTGAGACCCTAAGCCGAGAACTCACTTAAGCCTGCTTGGACTTCTGACCTACAGAACTATGAGATAATAAATCAGTGGTGTTTTAAGCTGCTAAATTTGTGGCAATTTGTTATGTAGGAATAGGAAATGAATACAGTATTTTAAAAGAGGTAAAGAGGAAATCTTCATACTTGATTCCCTGTAGTATGCTGGATATTTCTTGGTAAATGCATGAATAAAGTCTTTAGTAGCAAGTCATGTACCTGGACCTTGTTGGGGATGTTCTCGCCAGAGATCTCAATTAGTCTTCATTGGACGTTTGTTGGCAAAGTTGCAGCATCTTACTGAGTAGCGTTTGGTAAAGGAACTGCTAGAATGAGACTATAGGAATAGGACTGAAACAGTGTGTAAGGGATCTTTTTTATTTCTAGAAGAGGTGTTACTTTATACTGATTTAGACTGCTCTGAGCCTGTCAGAAGTAAATTCAAGAATGATTAACAGTGGTATTTTAGATACATTAAGAGCAAAAATAACCTTTGCCTTGTAGAGATCAGATAATCTGTGTATCGAGGGATTTAATTTTTTTTAACCAAAACTTAGTTTCTCTTTTTATCATCTAGCACAGATCAAATCCTGTATGGGCCAGCCAAATGTTTGTAGTTTGAGAATGTTTTGCAAATACCTCTCTGCTTCCAAGCCATTAATAGCTAATGAAGTTTTATTTTGGTTTGTCCATTAATTTTTCTGCTTATTTTTACTGTATTGCCATGTCCTTGATACGAGACAAGTAGAACTAAAAGAGAGAAAATGAGAGGTTAAGACTGTCAGAAGATGAGAAATGTGAGTCATAACCATACCTTAGTGTTTTAAGGGAACTTTATCCAGTCCAATCCCTTTATAGAAAAGGAACTTTTCCAAGTTATGTTGCAGTATTTATAGTGTGTAAAATTTTGTTTGACTTTGGTAGTTGTGCATTTTAAATTATGAATCTTATATGCTACGATAACTAGTATGCTTACTTTCTTTAATGCATGTGATCATACAATGCTAAAAAGGTATTTTTTAAAGACCCAACCAAACTGAGGATTTTGTTATACATATCTGTATCAACACCTATATATAAACTCTTCTTCTTACCTGAAACACTCCTTCACCCGGTTTGGGCACTAACTAGATCATTTTCAAAGGAACAAACAGGAAGGAGCAAGCTGGCACTCCAGGGTGCATCTGAGCTGAGAATTTAGAAGACCTCATTCAAGAAAGTAAACTGAGCATTGATGGGAAAGCACTTTGCGCGAAGTAACATTCCCACTGTTAATGTTGCAGTCAAAATTGTGGAAAAAAAAAAGTGGTGCTAAAATTGTTCTGAAATGAAGATTGTTTGTTGTGGGGAATATTTTAATACTCTTGGACTTTAGGGAGGCTATTTTATGTGTCACTTGCTCCTAGTTGTTTCATTGTATTAGTAATTAGCAAACTGTCCTGGAACCAAGGGTTTGGTACTTTTGCCTGATTAGCATTCCATTATTTATTTGAAATGCTCAGTGTTTGCTCAAATTTGGTGAAAATATCTTTTGAAGACATATTCTCTGAGCCTTAAAAATGGCTGCTATCGACAGTACTGTAAGATGCACTGCCAGTAGATTTGATACTTTTCATTTCAGTGTAGGCAGTAATGTTTTCTAAGAAAGATTTAGAAATCAGCAAAGTGTAACAATTGTGTTTCATTTATGGAATGGAAAAACTGAAGTGTCCCATTCAGAACACTTTGGAAAGGTTGTCTGCATTAGGGGATGTTTCTGGAAGCATCCCTTAGAGAAGCTGCCTGAGGAATCTCCTTGCCAGGTTGTACCAGATTTTTTTTTTTCTTAAATGTATTGTATATATTTTCCTTAAAATGTCTTCATTGGCTGAATGATTCCTATCCGTAGTAATATTTTAGGTACTTGTTGGATTTTTAAAGGAAGATTATTTATTTTCAGATTTGCTGCTATAATTGAAAACCTAGTAACTGGTCCTGTTGATTGTGCCTTCATCACTGTTTCTCTGTGCCACGACCGTTCATGTGTATTTGAAATAAAGAAGTTTAAAAAGCCATGTTGAATTCAAGATTCCTTCTAATAAAAATAGGTGAAACTTAATGAGTAGTATTTTATTATTAACTTTGTTAACA